AGCAGAGTGTGGGCACAGCCCCGCCCGCGGGCCAAGAGCAAGCCTGTGGGAGTCTGTGCGCCACTGCTGTCAAGGGAAGGATGAAGCAACAGTGCTGGCTGAGAGTGAGGATAGGGGGACGGGTGGGAGTCAGAGGGAGAAAGTATGAAAGGGTGTCTAAGGTAGAGCAAGTGCAGCCGGGGGACAGTGTGAAGCCAGTCAGCACTGAACCTGCAGGTGAGATCTGTGTCACAGGGTTGCCTGTGATCTGTTGCCCCATCACCCAGGCTGGAGTGCAGTGACACGATCTCGGCTCGCTGCAGCCTCAACCTCCCGAGCTCACTCCATCCTCCCACCTCAGCCTCCTGAGTAACTGGGACCACAGGCACACGCCACCATGCCCAGCTAAATTTTGTAATTTTTATAGAGATTGGGTCTACCTATGTTGCCCAGGCTGGTCTTGAACTCCTAGGTTCAAATGATCCTCCCGCCTCAGCCTTCCATAATGCAGAGATTACAGGCATGAGCCACCGCACCCGGCCTATGTCTTGAATTTTAAGCTCGGTTCTGATATCAAAAGCCTTCTATTGCTGGGTTCTTTACTCTCGGTAGCCCTCACTAGACTGTAAGCCCCATGCGGATGTAAACAGCGCTGTCTAGTTCACGGCTGTATCTCAACATCCAGCTCCTCATGCATGGGAGACTCTCAATACATAGCATTGAATCGTTGAATAAATGAATGAAGCAATGAATGAGAAAAGTCCTAGAAGTGGCACGTCTAGATTTCTGAAGCAGCCCCTTCCGCATCCCTGGATGATTCTAGACCTGCTCTCCCCACCCACCCCACATCCCATCCCACCCTCCCCTCTCTAAACCGCCCCCCGCCCCTCACAGCCCAGCCGTGCAGACCTTGCGGCTTTAAGGCCGGCAGGAGCCGAGCCGGGCGGTGATTGGTGGTTTATTCTAAGGCTCAAGTATGAGCTCATCCGCAGCCAATGGCCGCGCTGCACCGGCTGGCCCCGCACGCTGGATGCCGGAAAGCAGCGGCCCGCGGCGCGCTCTGGCGTGAAGGGCCGGTACGTGAGGGGGAGGCCTGGCCCGCGGACCCGGCTCCCAGCTCGGGCAGGTACGGTGTTTTGTCCGGTCCCTTCTCCACCCGTCTGCCACTCAGTCATTCCGTCTGCCAACAGTTCTTACAGCCCAGCTCTGTGCTCTGCTCTCTGCTGGCTCCAGGAGGGGTCCTCACTCGCTGACCACACTGACCTCAGGACCAAGGGAACAAAACACAGCAGGGGCAATCCATCCGGTCCACGGAGAAGTGCTAAACCCCAAAGGGTAAATGAGATTCCCACAGGAGGAGCAGGGAGGAGACAACAGGCAGGGTGGAGGGAACAGCATGAGGAACAGCATTTGAGCCCAGCGTGTGTGGCCTCCATGTGCTGAATGCGTACTGGATACCAAGCTTGCTCTACGGAGGCCCTGTGAAGGTGGCTGTGGATCACAGATATCCTCAGCTCTCTCCAGAGCTCAACACAGTACCAGATGCTCCAGAAATGTTTGCTGAACTGAATTTGACTGGAAAGGAAAACAGAGCCCCAGGCCTGCGCGGTGGCTCACGTCTATAATCCCAGCACTGTGGGAGGCCGAGGCAGACGGATCACTTGAGGTCAGGAGTTCAAGACCAGCCTGGCCAACATGGTAAAACCCCGTCTCTACTACAAATACAAAACTAGGTCCTCCCTAATGCATTTGCCCATTCCAGGTCCCAGCTGCAGGGCAGCCATGAGCCTGGTGGCCTGTGAGTGCCTGCCCAGCCCCGGCCTGGAGCCTGAGCCTTGCTCACGAGCACGGTCCCAAGCTCACGTGTACCTGGAGCAGATTCGCAACAGGGTGGCTCTGGGAGTGCCTGACATGACAAAACGTGACTATCTGGTGGATGCGGCCACGCAGATCCGGCTGGCCCTGGAGCGCGATGTTAGTGAGGACTATGAGGCGGCCTTCAACCACTATCAGAATGGCGTGGACGTGCTGCTCCGTGGCATACACGGTGAGGACCGGGGCTGGGCAGGGCTGGGGTGGCTGGGGACCCTGGTGACTCTTGTCTCCCACAGTTGACCCCAACAAGGAGCGACGTGAGGCTGTGAAGCTGAAAATTACCAAATACCTGCGGCGGGCAGAGGAGATCTTCAACTGCCACCTGCAGCGGCCGCTGAGCAGTGGAGCCAGCCCCAGCGCGGTGAGGAGACCCCCCCCACCCAAAGGCCTGAGCAAGCCCTGCTATTGTCTTCTATTTTTTGTAGAGAGATCTCGCTGTGTTGCCCAGGCTGGTCTCGAACTCCTTGCCTCAGGTGATCCTCCACCTCCGTTTAGGCCTCCCAAATGCCTTAACCAGTGCCTCTTGGACTTTGGCAGGTGCAGCTGGTCCAGGACCCGGCAACCGGAGGGACCTTTGTGGTGAAGGCAGGTGCCACCCTGCCCCTGCCACTCTGCATCCCGGCTGATCTGCCTGCCCTGCTGCTCCCAGAGCCTACCCAGGTGCCACATGGTGAGCAGGGAGCGGCTGACCATCATCCCACACGGAGTCCCCTACATGACGAAGCTGCTCAGGTACTTTGTGAGCGAGGACTCCATCTTCCTGCACCTGGAGCATGTGCAAGGTGAGCAGGCCTGGGGCCCCCTGTCAGCTCCCCCCACGCTCACCGCTCCCTCTGCATGGCCCAGGAGGCACTCTCTGGTCCCACCTGCTCTCCCAGGCGCACTCCCGACATTCTGGGCTCAGCTCTGGCTCTACCCAGGAGAGGATGAAGGCTCAGCTCAACCCCCACCTCAACCTCCTGACCCCAGCGAGGCTTCCCTCAGGCCATGCCCCTGGCCAGGACAGAATCGCCCTGGAGCCTCCTAGGACTTCTCCGAACCTTCTCCTAGCTGGGGAGGCCCCATCCACCAGACCCCAGAGGGAGGCTGAAGGTGAACCCACAGCCAGGACCAGCACCTCTGGCTCCTCGGACCTTCCAAAGGCCCCAGGTGGCCACCTGCACCTTCAAGCTAGGAGGGCTGGCCAGAACTCAGACGCTGGGCCCCCTCGGGGGCTCACTTGGGTTCCTGAGGGGGCCGGCCCGGTGCTAGGGGGCTGTGGCCGAGGCATGGATCAGAGCTGCCTGTCAGCAGATGGGGCCGGCCGGGGCTGTGGCAGGGCCACCTGGAGTGTGAGAGAGGAGCAGGTGAAGCAGTGGGCGGCAGAGATGCTGGTAGCGCTGGAGGCGCTGCACGAGCAGGGGGTGCTGTGCCGGGACCTCCACCCCGGGAACCTGCTCCTGGACCAGGCAGGTAGGTGCCCTCCTCACCCCTCAGTGGGGTGGTGTCCCCTCCTTTTTCCTCCCACACACTGGAGGTCACATCCGGCTCACATATTTTGGCCAGTGGTCAGAGGTGGAGCCCCAGTGCTGCGGGGAGGCCGTGGACAATCTCTACAGCGCCCCAGGCAAGAAGGGGGGAGGCCAGGGTGGGCCTTAGAGGCTGGGACACCTGTGTTCTTGTTCCCACAGAGGTGGGTGGGATTTCCGAGCTGACGGAAGCCTGTGACTGGTGGAGCTTTGGGTCTCTACTGTATGAACTGCTGACGGGAATGGTGAGTGGCTGGGCTGGGTGTAGTGCCCTGGTCTCCTCAGAGGCCCTTCCCTGTGTCCTCCCAGGCACTGTCCCAGAGCCACCCTTCAGGAATCCAGGCCCACACCCAGCTCCAGCTGCCCGAGTGGCTCAGTCGCCCAGCGGCCTCTCTGCTGACTGAGGTGAGGTGTAGCCCGGCCAGAGGAAGCAGCTGCCTAGCCTGAGGAAGGTGCTGGGAGGGGCACAGAACTGTGTCTGAACCACGTGTGCTTCGTGCTCAGTGTCTGATGTGGGTGCAGAGGGCAGTAGGGGCAACACATTTCTATATGTTGGTGGCCAACCACCACCAATGTTCCCAGGGTAAAATGGGGGTTCTGTGGGCCAGGCTGCCAGGGAGCAGGCCCCCTAGAGGCCATAGTGGTTGGAGTCCCTGGAGGTCACCCCATGCCTCCACAGCTGGAGTGGCCCAGCTGACTGGGCCTCTCTCTGCAGCTGCTGCAGTTCGAGCCTACCCGGCGCCTGGGCATGGGAGAAGGTGGTGTCAGCAAACTCAAGTCCCATCCCTTTTTCAGTACCATCCAATGGAGCAAGCTGGTGGGGTAAGAGGGCAGAGCGGGTGACGGAAGCAGCTGGCCTGGTCTGGATCGCCTCTCCTCCTTGCCTGACACCCAACCCAGGGCTGGCCCTCTATCAGCGGGCTTTGGGCGAGGAATGGAGGGCACTGTCTGTCCTGCTGGGCTCCCACTGGGGCCTCAGAATTATGGCCACCACCCAGGAAGGGCCAGCTCCTGGAAAAGCTGGAGGTGGGGGCAGTCAAGGCTTGCCCTGCTAAGCAGCTTGAACCATCTACCCATCAGTCAACAGACCCGTTGAGCATGTGGACTCACCATGTTAAAGGTTGCCTTCTGTGGCACTGGCGCTGAGCTGTTGACCACCTGCTGCACCCTACTGTGAGGTTCTGTGACTCACTCACTGCCATGTTGTGCCCCACTCAGGACATCTCTGGAGACTCATCTCAGGACACTGATCCACTGGCTCAGTGGACCCAAACCAGACTGTCCTGGCTAGTCCTCTTAGTCACACAGCGAGTAGGCCTCTTCCACCAGAAGCTGTTCGTGCAGCTGGGGAGGCCCAGAAGCAGGGATGCCATCTGTTGTGCAGGGAGGGATGAGGTAGGGGACAGGATGACCCCCACCCCCACCCCCCCACCCCCGATTCCTGACCATGCCCCCTATCTTGTGATTTCAGACTTGGGAGAGCAAAAGGGAGGGGAAGAAAATAAGAGTAATGGGGGGAGGAAGGAATGCATGGGTCTGCCCCTTAGAGCAAGTCTGAAACCAGAATCAAGAGTCCTCCTCCCCAGTGGGCCTGTGTGGGGGAAGAGGGGCAGCCTGCCCCAGGGGTGCAAGAGGACAGCAATTCAGCTTCCAGGCCAAAGCAGTTTAGACAAGGTGTGCCCATCAGGACTCCCTCTCAGGCCCTGGCTGTTTACCATGTCACTGCCTACTGTGACTTCATGCCCTTTTGGGATAAGAAACCACAAAACGCATGGAACAACTATCCATGGCTCTTAGCCAGAAATGTCTTGCCTCTGGTCTCTGAAAAGCTGGGGTGAGTGGTTACCTCAAAGACAATTGCCTCCAGTTTGGGGGCTCCTCTCAGGGTTCACCCTGTCACCGGGGCGTGGGACCGACCTGGGAAATTTCCACTAGAGTTTTGCCCTCAGCTCCTCCCTGCCAGCATCCCAGTCACCACCAGGTGGCGCTTCTGACACGGTCCACGTGCCTGGCTCTGAAGGCCCAACTGTCAGACCAGACCCCTCACTCATGGTGGGGAGACTTGACTTCCTCGGGCTCTTCAGGAGACTGAGACAGAGAAGACAAGTGAAAGCGCAGCCTGTACATGACTCTCTGTGGTCCACGTCCTGCCTCTCCCTGGGGTTTACACGGCCCCAATAAAGCCTGCTCTGGCCTACGGTGTTCTCGCTTCTTCCATGCAATGACCACGGCTCATTGGGGCAGGTTGGAAGGCTCCCCTGTAGAAGCTCCAGAGTGAAGTCAAGAGCGAGCTTGGGGCTGCCAGGAAGTAGGACGCAGGGCTGGTGGTGAGCAGCATGCCATGTGGGCCTCAGGGGAAGGGGTGGGGTCGGGGAGGACCAGGTTCTGTGGGGAAGAGGATGAAGAAGCCTTGGAAGAGGCTCATGGTGCCTGGGGGAATACCAGTTTCATCCTCACAGTGACCCCTTGCAACAGACGGTAGCTCCTGAGAAAACTGAAGCTCAAAAAGGTTAAGGACACAACCTAGCCAGAGTTGCAAGTTAGTGTTCCTTCTGCTACTCTCCCTAAGTCAGGCTGGACCACTTCCAACCACCGCTTCATGAAGCACAAGTCCCTTCTGGAACTTCTGTGCTTCATCCACCCAAAGCTACACATCTGACACTTTGTTGGGCCCTGAGTTTAGAATACTGTGGGTCCCAGCTCTTACAGTCGACCTCCTTTCGATAAAATGGGGTAAATAATGCCTATTTTGCAGGTTTACCAGATAGATAAATTAAAGCTTCTAACACCAAATCCTGTTCTTCCTTTCATTCAACCTAATTTGTTTTTCTATCTACTAGAGCTCTAGTTCTACTCTCTGGGACCCACTTCCCTCCTGTGACAGACCTTCACAGAGGGATGGCCTCACTGCAAGAGCTCAGCAGACAGGGACTCTGGAAAAGACAAGGCTGTGTTTAAGCCTGGACTCCATCACACCTGCCACCTGCAGTCTAGGTTAGCTACCCACCCTGTACACTCACGCTCACTGACCACTGCTCCTAGGTCATCAACCCTCACCTGTTCATGTGTATTGACCTTGAGCATCTTGGTCCACAAGGCTATCAAATCCAAATGAAATGAGATGCCCCCACTCCTCCCAAATCCATCACTGAAATAATGTAAGCCCACACAAAAAATGCAAGTCTACTGGTGTTTTGAAAGGGCTTCACAAAGATGGTGACCCCAAATTCTCTATTCTAGAGTATGGCTTGACAGGCTCAAGGAAGGTGGGGCACTAAGAGACTATGATGCTTTATGGAAACAAAACAAAAAACATCCTAAGCCCCCCAACCATCTGTATGGACCCCTCGTCTCAGTCAAGGGTATTCCAAAGTTAACCTGAAACGCTAGTTCGGGCCATGGTGGGAAGAGGGAGCCAGCCATTCCTCATTATACTCCCCTCCCTTTTGGAATTACTGTTAAAACAGGCTCCTTAAGTCTGATGAGAAGCATTTACAATCTATTTTCTCTGAAGCCTGCTGGCTGGAGGCTTCATCTGCATAAAACCTTGGTCTCCACAACCCCTTACTGTAACCCAGACATTCCTTTCTATTGATTCCAGGTCTTTAGATAATAACTCTTTCAACCAATTGCCAATCAGAAAATCTTTGATTCTGCCTATGACAACATCCCCAGGTCTTGAGCTGTCCTGCCTCTCCAGACCAAACCACTGTACATCTTACATGTACTGACTGGTATCTTATGTCTCCCTAAAATGTATTAAATGTATAAAACTAAGTTGTAGCCAGACGACCCTGGACACATGTTCTCAGGATCTCCTAAGAGTTGTATCACAGGCCATCAGTCACTCACACTTGGCTCAGAATAAATCTCTTCAAATATTTTTACAGAGGTTGACTCTTTTTGGCAACACTTTCCCGG